TCCCGTTCCTGGTCAATGAGACCCCAGGCCCAAGAGGCTTAGAGGCCAGTGAGCCCAGGCCCCTACAAGCCCTGAAGCTCCCACTCTCCTGCTGCTCCCTACACGGGGGCTCTTGAGGAACGGGAGGAGAGTGATGGTAGTGGCTGGGGACGAGAATCCTCCCTGCAGGAGTGCAGGATTTAGGAATCCTACTGTGGTGTGTGCCCCAACCCCGGGGCTGCAGCTCCTTCCCCCCGAGAGCCCCCTCACTTGACAGGCTTTCTCTTTGGACCATGACGGGGCCTCACAATGGAGACCACGGGCCTGGGGCCTCTCTCCTCTAGCGCCCCGGCATGCGGCTTGGGCCGCTCCTCCCCCAGCTTGGGTCCTTCCTCCTGGAGCTCCGACTCCGAAGCTGCGCCTGCTGGGCGCTGGTCTTCACTCTGGGTTCCGCGGGCCTCATGGGCAGGCACCAGGAACTGGTCTCCCGCCACTGGACACTAGAGATGACACACAGGCCATCGGTCACCATGGCCGGGCAAAGGACATAGGGATCCGTCACTGAACACCTAACGTTAGACACCGAAACGGGAATAAGGACACCAGCCTGTGCCCCTCCCCGCCTGGAGGGCCCAGCCTGGCAGTTAGCGGGTCGGGGCGCTCAGTTCCACCTCTCAGAGCGCTGCGGCCCTGTGTTTGAAGGTTAAACAGCCTGACGGTCACCTCGGAGGTCTGAGCGCTGCCGGGCTCCTCCGTGAGCTGTCCCTGCCCCACGACCGTCGCCTCCTGGACCCCCGGCCGCCTCTCCGCCCCTGCCGAGGCCATGGCTGCGCAGGCTGAGTGCGTCCTCGACAGCTGCTTGGGGCGGGCCCCAAGGGGCTGGATGGTGGCCCCGCGCTGACCCCGGAGACCGGCCAGCAAGCGAGGGCAGAGCTGGGAAGAGAAACCGGCGACCGCGGAGCCCACCCTCGGCCGAAACTACAAGCCCCAGGACGCTTTGCGCCGGGGTCAGTGGGCCCTGACCCCGGGGACGGAAGCCACGGTTGCCCGGCAACAACAAGTCCCGTCGGGTGGCAGCGGCTGGCGGCAAAACCTCTCGAGTGAGCCCCTGCCCGAGTGCCGCGGGGGAGAGGCCGCGAGCGGGACCGAGAAGTGGGCTGGGAGCAGAGGTCGCGGAGGTGGCGAGCGAGGCCGGGGCCCAGGCGGGGACCGGCAGGGGCCCGGGAGTGGCGGGCACGCCAGGGTCAGGGTGCCGGGCGAGGGAGGGGGCCCGGGGTTGGGGAAGGGGGCCCGGGGAGGGAGGTAAACAGCCCTGCAGGCCTCGGGGCACCGTTGCTGGGCGGCGCCGGCGGCATGTGCGAGGGCCCGTCCCGCATCTCGGGGCCCATCCCCCCAGACCCGACGCTCTGTCCTGACAACTACAGGCGGCCGACCTCGGGTGAGTCCGGGGGCTTGGCGGTGGTGCGAGGCAGCCCCGGACTCCGCCCGGCTCCGCCCCACAGCTCAAGGGCGCCTCGAGGGAAACGCGCTGAAGCTGGACTTGCTGACTTCCGACCGGGCCCTGGACACCACCGCTCCCCGTGGCCCCTGCATCGGTCCCGGTGCCGGAGAGATCCTGGAGCGCGGCCAGCGCGGCGTCGGGGACGTGCTGTTGCAACTCGAGGGGATCTCCCTAGGTCCTGGGGCCTCTCTCAAGAGTAAGTCCCAGGAATGGAAGAAGGGACAGAGATAGGGCAGAACCTGGGGGCATCTTTTCTCCAGGGAAGGACCCTAAGGACCATGAGAAGGAGAACCTGAGGCGGATCAGGGAGATTCAGAAGCGCTTCAGAGAACAGGAGCGCAGCCGGGAGCAGGGCCAGCCCAGGCCCCTGAAAGCTCTGTGGCGCTCACCCAAGTACGACAAGGTGGAGTCCCGGGTCAAGGCCCAGCTCCAGGTACCTGCTTCAGGGAGCCAGAAGTATTATCCGCCTGCTCTCTCTGCTGTGCCCTGCCCTCCAGGAGCCTGGCCCTGCCTCTGGGACAGAGTCTGCCCACTTCCTGCGGGCGCACTCCCGCTGCGGCCCTGGCCTCCCACCACCCCATGTATCTAGTCCCCAGCCAACCCCACCAGGTCCCGAAGCTAAGGTGAGAGGATGTATGGGGGCTAGATGGTGGTTCTGCCCCCACCCACGCTTGCTGTGTCCTGCAGGAGCCAGGCCTGGGGGTGGACTTCATTCGTCACAATGCACGAGCTGCCAAGAGAGCCCCCCGGAGGCATTCCTGCTCACTGCAGGTCCTGGCACAAGTGCTAGAGCAGCAGCGGCAGGCCCAGGAGCACTACAATGCCACGCAGAAGGGCCATGTGCCACATTAGTAGGTCTCACTGCCCGACACTCAGGGTGAAGGGGTCATCAACTCTGAGCCTGTGTACCCACAGCTTGTTGGAGCGCAGGGACCTGTGGCGGCGGGAGGCCGAGGCCCGCAAGCAGAGCCAGCCGGACCCTGCCATGCCCCCAGGCCACACGCGCATGCCTGAGAACCAGCGGCTGGAAACACTGACCAAGCTGCTCCAGAGTGAGTACCTGGGCAGGGAGGCTGGAGGGGGGCACTGTTCTCACTGTTCCCGGGCCCCCTGTAGGCCAGAGCCAGCTGCTGCGTGAGCTGGTACTGCTGCCTGCTGGGGCAGACTCACTGAGAGCCCAGAGCCACCGTGCTGAGCTGGACCGGAAGCTGGTGCAGGTAGAGGAGGCCATCAAGATCTTTTCTCGGCCCAAAGTCTTCGTGAAGATGGACGACTGAGCCCCTTTGGGGGACAGTGGCAAGGAGCTCCATGCTGAGGATCGCCACATGGCTGCAAAGGACAGGGTTGGACCCAATCCCAGAGCAGAGGTCTGAAGACAGGAGCAGGGGGGTGGCCAGTGTCCCTAGAGCACTCTTCCCAGTCACCAGTGGCTGCAGAAGGGCCACCCTAGCCTTTTAACTGCTTTGTCAAAATTAAACATTTTGTACACAGGATTTGTTTCCATAAGAGCTTTTCTTACCCTAAA